ATGGTGGTAAGGGGGGTAGTTTCCATTGGTAGCTTTTCCCACAAGCCTTTGTAACCCACGTGTTCTACACACAGGCCTTGGAGTGGAGAATGCCCTGAATTTGGGGAGAGGAAGCCTGAGTCTTCTACTGGCTTGTATGAGCCTGGGTAAATTACTTCCCACCTCGCTTTCACAATCTGTAGAGGAGAAAGTTGGACTAGACGACCTTTGATTCTTTTTTCCCATGTCCTGCAGGAAACATTTTGTAGGGCTTGAGGATCTCAGCTCCCTTAATATCCCACAGGGATCCATACTACTGTTCTCATGGTGCCCCAGCGCCACAAGCAACAGCTCCCAGTAAGCCCCAGAGCCTGGCAGTGCCCCACACCAGAGCTCCCAATACGTCCTACCTTCCTTTGGATCACAACGCTCAATCCACTCCACTGAACTGAATCACAACTATTACTACTAACCGTTATGAGCTCCAGACTACATCTCCCGCCATGCCTCCATCAGCCCCATGCTCCCAACGCTCCAGGCTTTTGCAGCCGGAGCCGCGGTGTACAACGGAACTTGTAGTCTCCTCGTGGCTAGTTCAGGCGGAAGGAGCAGTCCTCTGAAGCTTGAGGAGCCTCTAGAACTATGAGCCCGAGGCCTTCCCCTCTCCCAGAGCGCAGAGGCTTTGAAGGCTACCTCTGGGAAGCCGCTCACCGTCGGAAGCTGCGGGAGCTGAAACTGCGCCATCGTCACTGTCGGCGGCCATGACACCGCTCGTCTCCCGCCTGAGTCGTCTGTGGGTACGCTGGACTTGCGGTCCGTCTCCTGGCGCGGTTCAGGCAGTCGGGGATGGGGCGGGGTCTCGCCGTCGGGTCGCCGATGGGTCGAACTTCCGTTCAGACGTCCCGGGTCCGGCGCGGGGAAGGCAGCCTGGCGCGCGCTAATTGCCTATTGGCCTGTGCTGCCGGCTCGCAGCCCGGGTGGACCCGAGCCACGCCCCCTGGAGTGCGCCGGAAAGCCGGGCGCGCTAGAGCTCGCGGGAGGTAATCTTTCTCTCCTGCTCTCGCGGCGGGAACGCGGGGCCTCCGTGTTCTGCTGTCTTCATCAGCGTGGGCCGCGGGTAGCGGGTAGTGGGGTGGCTGGGTTTGGGCTTTCCAGAGAAGGTGACGCTGCCTGAGCTGAGCTTAAAGCACGCCCAGGAGTTAGACTAGGAGAGGGTCGTGTGGGGGAAAGAAGGGCGTTCTGGGCATCGGTAAATTCCCAGAGAGGATGGAGAGCTCAGTGATCTCCAGAAAGTGAAAGAGGCGGGGAGTGGGCCATCGGAGGAGGCTGCCCAGGGTGTAAGAGCGACCGATTGGTAGGGAAGCTTTTGTAATAATCCAATCAAGTGATAATGTGAACTTGAATTAAGGCTGGCAGTATGGATGGCGAGGAAGGGACAAATTGTGAAGCAGCTAGGCGGTATAGTCGACCTAGAGGGTGATTGAATTTGAAAGAGGTTCCTAGGCCGGGCGCGGTGGCTCACGCCTGTAATCCCAGCACTTTGGGAGGCCGAGGCGGGCGGATTACCTGAGGTCCGGAGTTCAAAACCAGCCTGGCCAACATGGTGAAACCCCGTCTCTACTAAAAGTACAAAAAAAATTAGCTGGGTATGGTGCGGGCGCCTGTAATCCCACTACTTGGGAGGCTGAGGCAGGAGAATCGCTTGAACCTGGGAGGCAGAGGTTGCGGTGAGCCGAGATCACGCCATTTTGCACTTCAGCCTAGGCAACAAGAGCGAAACTCCGTCTCAAAAAAAAAAAAAAAAAAAAAATTCCTATTGGAGACTAGTCCCTCCGTAAACACTACGATTCCCATCCACCTCTGCCTTCCAGTGCTCCTTTGTTACTCATTGTTTATAGTTAATCTTCAGCTTCTCTCAACTGAGCCCATTTCATCATTATTCAGAACTGCTTGGGCCGGGCGCAGTGGCTTATGGCCTGTAATCATCTTAGGAGGCCAAGGTGGGAGGATCGCTTGACCCTAGGAGTTCAAGACTAGCCTGGGCAACATAGTGAAACCTTGTCTCTACAAAAAGAAAATTAAAAATTAGTTGGGCATGGTGGTGCGCACCTGTAGTCCCAGCTACAGGAGGCTGAGGTGAGAGGATGGCTTGAGCCCAGGAGGTCGAGGCTGCAGTGAGCCATGTTCTTATTGCACTCCAGCCTGAGTGGCAGAGCAGCAAAGTGAGGGACACACTGTCTCTAAAAACAAAACAAACAAACAAAAAAAAAACAAAAATAAAAAAACTCTTTGGATTTCTCCTATCCTAAAAAAGGGAAACTCTTTTGACTATCCCCCATCCCATTAATTCATTTAACAGGTATCTATTGTGTACAGTTTACCTGGCACTGACTTTGGACACACACCAATCAACAAGAGAATCAGTCCTTGCACTCAAGTCGTTTTTTACAGTCAAATTCAGGAAGTACACACTGATGGAAAGAATCAAAGTAATGTAAAATTACATTAGGTAAGAGCTACAAGGCAGAAATATGTGATAGGATAAGATGAGGGGACCTGATTTGGACATTTCAGTCAAGACTTGAAAAATGATAAGGTGTTAGGTAAAAGCATAAAAGAGTCCAAACAGAGGAAATGGATTGTGTGAGGCCCCAAGGTGGGCAGACACACTTGAGGTGTTTAAGCAACTAAATTCAGTCAACCTTGGCTAGAGCATAGTGAGGGGATGAGGCGGATGGTGCCCGGATCACTGGACCTGCAAGGCTGTAGTAAGAGGACTGCCTTCTAAGAGCAAGGGTGTGGCAGCCAAATCCCTCCAATGGCCTATAAGGTACTTTGTGACCCTCCTCTCCCCACCTCATCCTGACTGCTTTGGCTGGGTCTTTTTGTTTCAGGCCATCATGAGGAAGCCACGAGCAGCCGTGGGAAGTGGTCACAGGAAGCAGGCAGCCAGCCAGGAAGGGAGGCAGAAGCATGCTAAGAACAACAGTCAGGCCAAGCCTTCTGCCTGTGATGGTAAGGAACTAGGTTGTGGCCCAAGGCTCATTGATGATTGCTGAGTGTCCTGGGGCCCCAGCAGGCCTGGCCAGGCAGCCGGAAGAGGTGGTATTGCAGGCCTCTGTCTCCTCATACCATCTATTCAGAGACGTAGCTGAAGTCACAGCCTTCCGAGGGAGCCTGCTAAGCTGGTACGACCAAGAGAAACGGGACCTACCATGGAGAAGACGGGTAGGCAGGCGAGGAGCAGGGACAGTGGGTGGCCCTAACTCCTCATCTGGGGTTGCATTGACAGGCAGAAGATGAGATGGACCTGGACAGGCGGGCATATGCTGGTCAGTACATCTCCTGAGAGCAGGGCCACTTTGCAGTGTCCTCATGCCAACCCCTTTCCCCCAGTGTGGGTCTCAGAGGTCATGCTGCAGCAGACCCAGGTTGCCACTGTGATCAACTACTATACCGGATGGATGCAGGTGACTCCAGGGGAGGAAGGGAAGGGTCATGGCCTTGTCTCTTTCTGCCTGCCTGTGGCTATAGAAGTGGCCTACACTGCAGGACCTGGCCAGTGCTTCCCTGGAGGTGAGAGCCACCCTAGGGTAGGGGAAATAGGAGTGATCTCTTTGACCTCTGATCCTACCCACAGGAGGTGAATCAACTCTGGGCTGGCCTGGGCTACTATTCTCGTGGCCGGCGGCTGCAGGAGGGAGCTCGGAAGGTAAGGGGATGGCAGGAGGGTAGGAACCCAGGTCTTATAATCTTGAGTCTTGCACTCCAATCAGGTGGTAGAGGAGCTAGGGGGCCACATGCCACGTACAGCAGAGACCCTGCAGCAGCTCCTGCCTGGCGTGGGGCGCTACACAGCTGGGGCCATTGCCTCTATCGCCTTTGGCCAGGTGATCTCACAGCCCACCCCCACTTTGTGCGTCCCAGGCTAACTCTTTGGCCCCTCTGTGCCAGGCAACCGGTGTGGTGGATGGCAACGTAGCACGGGTGCTGTGCCGTGTCCGAGCCATTGGTGCTGATCCCAGCAGCACCCTTGTTTCCCAGCAGCTCTGGTAGGATGTTGGGGTAACAAGGGTGCTTCAGGCTCTGCTTCACAGCAGTGTTCCCTTCTTTTAGGGGTCTAGCCCAGCAGCTGGTGGACCCAGCCCGGCCAGGAGATTTCAACCAAGCAGCCATGGAGCTAGGGGCCACAGTGTGTACCCCACAGCGCCCACTGTGCAGCCAGTGCCCTGTGGAGAGCCTGTGCCGGGCACGCCAGAGAGTAAGCCTACTGGGGAAGGGGCAGTGAGAAGTTGCCCTATGACACTCAACCCTGTGCCTCTCAGGTGGAGCAGGAACAGCTCTTAGCCTCAGGGAGCCTGTCGGGCAGTCCTGACGTGGAGGAGTGTGGTGAGCACCAAACCTAGCCCCCACCCCAACCCCTTGAGTAGGGTTCGGGGATCTCCGTTCCCAGCTCCCAACACTGGACAGTGCCACCTGTGCCTGCCTCCCTCGGAGCCCTGGGACCAGACCCTGGGAGTGGTCAACTTCCCCAGAAAGGCCAGCCGCAAGCCCCCCAGGGAGGAGAGCTCTGCCACCTGTGTTCTGGAACAGCCTGGGGCCCTTGGGGCCCAAATTCTGCTGGTGCAGAGGCCCAACTCAGGTACCTGGATACTGGGCGTGGAGGGCAGTGGCCCTGACCCCTGCCTGGCTGCCCTCCCTCTCAGGTCTGCTGGCAGGACTGTGGGAGTTCCCGTCCGTGACCTGGGAGCCCTCAGAGCAGCTTCAGCGCAAGGCCCTGCTGCAGGAACTACAGCGTTGGGCTGGGCCCCTCCCAGCCACGCACCTCCGGCACCTTGGGGAGGTAAGTGAGCAGCGGAATAGCCAAGGATGTTGGGCCTATTTGAACCCCTTGACCCTTCCTCCAGGTTGTCCACACCTTCTCTCACATCAAGCTGACATATCAAGTATATGGGCTGGCCTTGGAAGGGCAGACCCCAGTGACCACCGTACCACCAGGTGCTCGCTGGCTGACGCAGGAGGAATTTCACACCGCAGCTGTTTCCACCGCCATGAAAAAGGCACTACCTTTGTTGTCTTTGTTGTACTTCCTGCCAGCCCTCACCTCCCTGTCTTCTTGTCTAGGTTTTCCGTGTGTATCAGGGCCAACAGCCAGGGACCTGTATGGTAAGTCTCCTAGGCCTCTCCCAACCGTGTCTTACAAGGCCTCCCTCCTTCCATTTTTTCACAGGGTTCCAAAAGGTCCCAGGTGTCCTCTCCGTGCAGTCGGAAAAAGCCCCGCATGGGCCAGCAAGTCCTGGATAATTTCTTTCGGTCTCACATCTCCACTGATGCACACAGCCTCAACAGTGCAGCCCAGTGACACCTCTGAAAGCCCCCATTCCCTGAGAATCCTGTTGTTAGTAAAGTGCTTATTTTTGTAGTTATTTTATGTTGTATTTTTTTGAGATGGGGGTCT